CCTCTCTTCACCGCCAAACTAGTCATGCTTCCATTTCATATTTAAGTACTTTTCCAAACCCTGAGTCATCTTTGTTCACTCTCTACTACCGGCCATGAACACTCAGCTGCTAAATGCTGCACACATCTCTTCCATTTCTCTCTCTTTTCCATTACCCTAGTTTAAGCTCTTGAAATGCTTCCCTACCTCTCCCTATTTCCCACAAAACCTACATAATAGCTATCAGGATTACCTTGCTAAAGCAGAGGTGTGATCACTGTCATTTCCCACCTTCAGGTAGCTGGAAACCCCACAAAACGAGGATCATGCCCATTTAAATCCCGCAGCATTCTCCCTCTCGTTCTACTGATGCCGACTGGATCATTGTACTTGCCAAGTACAGTTTGTTTTTCTCCCCATTACTTGTGTTTTCTAGTTTCTCCACCAGATGGTGATGACAGTACAACTGGGAGCTTTGTGCCCTGTGTTCCTAGGCCAGTGCCAGGCCCACTTGAGGCGCTCACTAACTATGATATGAACGAATGAATGCTTGAGTGAATTGGTCCCCAGAAGCGGTCAGCCTCTCCGCCAAGGCAGAGGGGAAGGGCCGGGAGGTGCACGTGGGATGAATGGAAACATAGTGATTGGCCTTTTTGGAGTTTTCTTCTTAAAAAACTGAATACATTACAGATGTTGAAAACAGCACAAAAATCATAACTGTACGGCTTGTTAATTTTTACAAATAAATACACCCTCGTGAATCCAGAACCTAGATCAAGAACCAGAGCATTACCAGCACCCAGAAACCTCCCCGCGCCCTCCTCCACTGAGCGGCCCTTTCAACCCTTACAATGCCGGAGGGCGCAATTCCTGGGTCCTGTGACCTTGGTGACCGACGCCCGGGACAAGTCAGAAAGACCCAAGGGCGTGGAAAACGCTCCTCTTACCGATAAACTTGAAGCGACTCATGACTGCGCATGGAGGACCTCCCCAGCGGAAGCGGAAGTGGCCGCCGGCAACTCCGCCCTTCCGGCTGGCCCCGCTCAGTCACCCGCAGCAGGCGTGCAGTTTCCCGGCTCTCCGCGCGGCCGGGGAAGGTCAGCGCCGTAATGGCGTTCTTGGCGTCGGGACCCTACCTGACCCATCAGCAAAAGGTGTTGCGGCTTTATAAGCGGGCGCTACGCCACCTCGAGTCGTGGTGCGTCCAGAGGTAAGGGATGGGGACCCAGGACTCGGGGAGGTATTTCTAATCTTCAAAATCATTTTGGTTTAAGAGACAAATACCGATACTTTGCTTGTTTGATGAGAGCCCGGTTTGAAGAACATAAGAATGAAAAGGATATGGCGAAGGCCACCCAGCTGCTGAAGGAGGCCGAGGAAGAATTCTGGTACCGTCAGCATCCACAGCCATACATCTTCCCTGACTCTCCTGGGGGCACCTCCTATGAGAGATACGATTGCTACAAGGTAGGTGAGAATTATGATGACTGCCTTCTGAGTGGATTGATACCATGATTTCCTCTCCTGACAGGTCCCAGAATGGTGCTTAGATGACTGGCATCCTTCTGAGAAGGCAATGTATCCTGATTACTTTGCCAAGAGAGAACAGTGGAAGAAACTGCGGAGGGAAAGCTGGGAACGAGAGGTGCGTTCTACTTGTACTTCGTTATTCCTTAGTTGGTAATGATTCCTTCCTTGCCTCCTTCTAGGTTAAGCAGCTGCAGGAGGAAACGCCACCTGGTGGTCCTTTAACTGAAGCTTTGCCCCCTGCCCGAAAGGAAGGTGATTTGCCCCCACTGTGGTGGTATATTGTGACCAGACCCCGGGAGCGGCCCATGTAGAAAGAGAGAGACCTCATCTTTCATGCTTGCAAGTGAAATATGTTACAGAACATGCACTTGCCCTAATAAAAAATCAGTGAAATGGTCTCTGGTATGACTGACGTTCTTCTAAGAATTAC